ATTTTTATTCTTGTTTAATCCATGGTATGACTCTTATTTTCATAGTTTTCTATTAAACATTTTGTTTTTCATGTATATCATTAACCACGACCTCTGCATTGTGAACAAAAATCCCTATGGCTGAAGCAGCTGAATATCACATATGTTTGATAGTAAGGAATCTGGGGTGGTGGAGATCTCAAATCCTTACTAAACAGGTTGGCTATGTGGTGCTTTGGCTAAAACATACTTCATATCTGATCCAAGTAGCTATGAAAATAATCTAGCATTTTATGTGCTTGTGCACTTTGAAGAGTGTTTATCTAACTTTTCCTCAAACCACTGATTTGTTATCATAGCACAGAGCTCATCTGGGGAACCAGTAAGCTCTTAAAAATAAGCTTTTTAATCAAAAGGACATTGTTTCTATTTTTCATTACAGCTGCCCTGGATAAAATTAGTATCCATATCGCGTCTGTAATTCAAATGCCTTTGTCTTGTCTTTCTTGTACCTAGTAAACGATTATAAAGGAAACGTCATTTCACAGAAGATTTAGTTGCCAAGGTTTTTTTTAAAAGAAACACAGACATTTTTCTCAAAGTTGTTCTAACCACGCAGCTTTGTGCTGTTTCAAGTTGCTCAAACTGTGCCAGGAGGAAGCCCTTAACTGCTTAAAAGGCCAGGGACTGAAACGGAGTATTGCACAACCCTTCACCACCGGGCGGTTTCGCTTCCAAATCTGGCCTTCGTGTCATCCCAAGGCAGGAGCCGCTCCTCGCTCCACTGGAGCCAGCCCCGTTCCCCCTTCAAAAGCAGCCGGGGTTTCCGCGTCCAAGCCTGGGGCGCCCCTCCCTTCGCCGAAGGTTCCCGTGAAAGCGGAGCCGCGCGGCTGCGAGGAGGGCCCACTGTCCAGTTGGGGAGATCGAGTCTCCAAGGGCGACTCTCGCACTCGAGTACCGCCAGTCCGGCGGACCAAAGGTCCGCGGGTCTCCGCGCCGCTCCCCTCCCCCTTGGCCCCATTGTCTGCCTCGCCCCGCCCCGGGGGACACGTGCGCCTGCAGCTTCCCGAGGAGGAGAGCGCGGGGCGGTGGCAGCGGCGTGGACACCGCCTGGAACGGCTACGCGGCCGCGGAGCCGGGGGCGGGGGCCGGGCGCGCACAGACCGGTGGGTGCCCTCCGGGAAGCGGCAGTCGCACTCTAGTTTAATTTTGCTTATTGCGTTTGAACAGATCTCTGGAAACATGGCTACAGAACATGTTAATGGAAATGGTACTGAAGAGCCCATGGATACTACTTCTGCAGTTATCCATTCAGAAAATTTTCAGACATTGCTTGATGCTGGTTTACCACAGAAAGTTGCTGAAAAACTAGATGAAATTTACGTTGCAGGTAAGAACTAACACTTGCAAAATTACATTATGTATTAAAAGCTGATAACTTTTATTTTTTTCAGGGCTAGTTGCACATAGTGATTTAGATGAAAGAGCTATTGAAGCTTTAAAAGAATTCAATGAAGACGGTGCATTGGCAGTTCTTCAACAGTTTAAAGACAGTGATCTCTCTCATGTTCAGGTAATGTTAATGTCAATGTGAAAATTAAAAAATTGTTAAATATTAATGGAACATTTTTTTGCAGAACAAAAGTGCCTTTTTATGTGGAGTCATGAAGACTTACAGGCAGAGAGAAAAACAAGGGACCAAAGTAGCAGATTCTAGTAAAGGACCAGATGAGGCAAAAATTAAGGTATGTCTTTCTATACTCCCTTTAGTTTTAAATAAATGTATTAATGACGTTTGAACTTTTCAAGGCACTCTTGGAAAGAACAGGCTACACACTTGATGTGACCACTGGACAGAGGAAGTATGGAGGACCACCTCCAGATTCCGTTTATTCAGGTCAGCAGCCTTCTGTTGGCACTGAGGTAAAGCAACTAAAAACTTGTACCTTTTGTAGTCCATGGTTTTTACTTAATATTTAATTTACAGATATTTGTGGGAAAGATCCCAAGAGATCTATTTGAGGATGAACTTGTTCCATTATTTGAGAAAGCTGGACCTATATGGGATCTTCGTCTAATGATGGATCCACTCACTGGTCTCAATAGAGGTTATGCGTTTGTCACTTTTTGTACAAAAGAAGCAGCTCAGGAGGCTGTTAAACTGGTAAGTTGTCCTTTTTTCCCCTTCAGTTTTCATTAAAAACATGATGCACTTTTTCCCCTTTCAGTATAATAATCATGAAATTCGTTCTGGAAAACATATTGGTGTCTGCATCTCAGTTGCCAACAATAGGCTTTTTGTGGGCTCTATTCCTAAGAGTAAAACCAAGGAACAGATTCTTGAAGAATTTAGCAAAGTAACAGGTAAGTTGGATTTATTTGGAATGAGGTGCAGCCTAATTTTCCTGGAATGGTTGCTTACTTGCAGAGGGTCTTACAGACGTCATTTTATACCACCAACCGGATGACAAGAAAAAAAACAGAGGCTTTTGCTTTCTTGAATATGAAGATCACAAAACAGCTGCCCAGGCAAGGCGTAGGTTAATGAGTGGTAAAGTCAAGGTCTGGGGGAATGTTGGAACTGTTGAATGGGCTGATCCTATAGAAGATCCTGATCCTGAGGTTATGGCAAAGGTAATGATAGTCAAGTTAAAAATATTTTTTGAAATAATACAGGGGGGTATTTTCTTCCCCCTAGGTAAAAGTGCTGTTTGTACGCAACCTTGCCAATACTGTAACAGAAGAGATTTTAGAAAAGGCATTTAGTCAGTTTGGGAAACTGGAACGAGTGAAGAAGTTAAAAGATTATGCGTTCATTCATTTTGATGAGCGAGATGGTGCTGTCAAGGTAAATATGGTGGAATTACAGGCATCTAAATCTATTTTTATATTGACTTATCTAATTTTTTAAGGCTATGGAAGAAATGAATGGCAAAGACTTGGAGGGAGAAAATATTGAAATTGTTTTTGCCAAGCCACCAGATCAGAAAAGGAAAGAAAGAAAAGCTCAGAGGCAAGCAGCAAAAAATCAAATGTGAGTGAAATTTGTATACTTAAAAATTGTATTTAAACTCTAATCTCTGTCTCTTTTTTAATAGGTATGACGATTACTACTATTATGGTCCACCTCATATGCCCCCTCCAACAAGAGGTCGAGGGCGTGGAGGTAGAGGTGGTTATGGATATCCTCCAGATTATTATGGATATGAAGATTATTATGATTATTATGGTTATGATTACCATAACTATCGTGGTGGATATGAAGATCCATACTATGGTTATGAAGATTTTCAAGTTGGAGCTAGAGGAAGGGGTGGTAGAGGAGCAAGGGGTGCTGCTCCATCCAGAGGTCGTGGGGCTGCTCCTCCCCGCGGTAGAGCCGGTTATTCACAGAGAGGAGGTCCTGGATCAGCAAGAGGCGTTCGAGGTGCGAGAGGAGGTGCCCAACAACAAAGAGGCCGCGGGGTACGTGGTGCGAGGGGTGGCCGCGGTGGAAATGTAGGAGGAAAGCGCAAAGCTGATGGGTACAACCAGCCAGATTCCAAGCGGCGCCAGACCAATAATCAGAACTGGGGCTCCCAACCCATTGCTCAGCAACCGCTCCAAGGTGGTGATCATTCTGGTAACTATGGTTACAAATATCTAACTGATTCCTTTTGTTACCTGGCTAGCAGGGAAAAGGGGTCGAGGCCGGTCCTGACCTGTTACAATGAAGACTGACTTGCTATGTGGGATTACACCAGAAGCTTGCAGTGGAGTAATGGTAAGGAAATCAAGCAACCTTAAATATGTCGGCTGTATAGGAGCATATTCTATTGCAGAAGACCTTCCTATGAAGATCATGGAATCAAATACGGGACATTGAACTAATACTTGGACTTTGATATGAATTTCTTTAACAATTTTCTCTGCAGTGCAAGTTATTAAACTAAAGCTACTCTATTTTCAAAATGTGTTCCAACAGAAATCCTTCATAACTCCTAGCATGGTATCTTAATAAAGAATAAAGTTCTTTTAAAAATCTGCTCTAAGTAGATTTTTCCCCTTTTTTAAATTAAGGATCCCAACAGTGGTATTTTGAAATATTCTCTTGAATTTGTGCATTTAAATTTTATTGCAGTGGTATAGATGAATGCCACTGATGGTATCCTTAAATTTTATTTCTGCTCACCAAGGTTAATCATGATTGTCTATATCTTTTTTATAGTGATCACTTTTGAATTGTGTTCAGATATGCAGTTTCAGGTGTAATCATCAGAGCTGGTTAGTCAGGCATTCCAGATAGTGGTTCTTTTCAGAACCTTTTTAAAAGGGTTGGTTAACTACCTCAGTAGCAGAGGATTGAACTATACCCTGTCTGTACTGTACATAGAAAATCTTTGTAGATAAAAGCAAGGCTTGTTAAATATGATATGAGGGTAAGATTTTAATATACCAAATGTAACATTCTTAGTTGCCTTTAGTTTCAGAGGCTTGTAAGACTTCCTCATGACCATCATAACAGGCCTTGCTTTTGTCGTATTTTGTGGCTGAAAAAGCAGCCTTGCTTCTTCAGATATTGTAGTTATTTGGATGTATAATAGTTTAGCAAGATGTTACTTTTGTAAGACATCAGATGTTCAAAAAAGTGCATCCGAACTTGTACTAAATACTGCAGTGTCCCTTTATAAAAAGTCAGACTAAAACTGACAATTGTACAGCGAAGCCTGACATTTGGATATTTTGAAGTTTTTTCATAAATCATAGAAATTAGTATATGGCTGTAGTTTAGCTTTTTAGGTAAAAGGTATGTTTCATTAGTGCATTTCTTCCTGCTGATCACTGTAAACATGTGAATCAGCTTTCCATTTCTTATGCAGGTCATGATAACTTGTAGAGTAGAGTACAATCATTTGTGCTATGTTTTTAATTTTCTAAAGCACCTTGATGACAGTGAGTGTCCAGTGGTGAAGCATCCTCTATTGAACCACCCTCAAAAATTTTTTTGCCAAGTCCTAAGTTGATAGCTTAAAGTAAAAAGTGAAAATTATAGTTTCATTAGGACTTGGTGTAAAGAAATCCCCTCCCCCCTTCCCCAAAGGGATACTGCAGTTATATCACATACCCAATAGGCACCACGATGAAGATCAGAGCTTATACTTAATTAAGGTTTTATACACACCAGTTCCCCAGTAAATGCAAATTTAACAAGAAAATCAGACATGTCATATGTTCAAAATGCTCATGGCAAACAATCATTTTGCATTCCTGCAAATAAAATTGTTTTATACTGTAAGCTGGAGGCGAGTGTAACTTATTTTTGTAATAAAGTTTTTATTTTTTTTATGTGTCATTAATATAAATGTGTGTTAGTGTAGAAATCTTCTGGTTTAAAAACTTAGAATTGCACACATTTCAGTATGTTTATTTGTACTTACATAATTTTAGAATAGTGGTTGCCAATAGCCTGTATGTTTCACATTAATTGGTTTTTTGTTATCTAAATAAATCATTTTAGTATGTTGTATGTCAGTTACTGGGATAGCTGGGACATAGAGTGTAATTTAAAATTTGTCAATAAGTATTCATTGGAATATATGTAAATGTGCCTTGCCGGTTATTGAAACTTATCTACAAAATGAGTATGGGGTGACAAAAATTAGTTCCTGGTGCTTAATGAAACTTTCTGCCACTGATTTTATATATTACCCCGTGCTTTTTTAAAGTACATCTCTCTCAAAACTTAGTGTAAGTTTGAGGGCTACACAAAACATTTACATTTCATTCTAACATAATGAATATAATAGGTTGTGGAAAGTGGGTAAACTAAATGTAGCCTTCAGTAAAATTGAATCTCAGTGTAATCCTTGGTGCTGGCATTTCTCAGTTCCGAGGAGTTAAATGATCCCATCTAAGAGGTCATTGCCATGCCTATTGGCACTTTACTGTCATAGCATTTTTAAGGGACACTGTCAAGGTGTTTAAGTTCTCAGAATTACTTGTTGGGATTTTAGGACAGGTTTGTTTACTTAAAGTAAGAACTGCATTGTCAAAGTTGAAAGAGGAACACTTTTGTGAGTTCACAAATGTGTTCTTAAGAAAACATTAAAATATGGAGCTCTGGGTTTTCAAGACTATTTGGCATTCTTAATTTGGGGACTTGGGAGGGAAACTGATAAAAAGAAATTGAAGAATTGATGGTTATACTTAAAGAAGGGTAATGTAAACAGTGGTGATGAAATATATACACATCAAGTGAAATTACTTGACAGTGTTCATTTGAATGACTTTGAATTCAAGCCATTATAATTACTTTTAAAATTAAATATCATTTGCACTGTTCTGATAATGGGTGCAGTTTTTGAGCAATATAATCAGAGCTAAATATGCATGTAGTGATTAGTGATGTGAACAATTAACGTTCTGAGAAGAAATACTAACTGTGGTATTTTCAAACTTAAATTTCTGTAGTAAAATCAGTATCAAAGTCTTATCAGATCAAGGAAAAACAGGCAATGCATATAAACATACTTTTGAATGTTGTGTGGCCTATAAAGCAATAATGCAATTTATATGGAATGTCATGGGATATGAGAAATGGAAATGCAAAAATAACTAATCCTTTAGTAAAAATGTCAACATGTTAAAGGGGGAATGTTAACTAATGTAGGTTATTGCTATTTGTGATTTGTTTATGGGTTCTTGGCTTTGACAGCTTCAAAGAATGGACAGTGATAAGTTAAAAGAAATTTTGTATATTGTCAAGGAAAGGGTCTTAAATCCGAGTCAAGTCCCTTCCTTGGGGTAAAAAATGTATTCTTAAAGCATTCTGATGTTAAAAAGAAAACTTAAGTTATCTAACCAAAACAGACGCAAGATTTTGTTTCTGCAGACTACTTGGCAATCAAAAGTGATCATAAATTTAGGTTATCAGTTTTCAGAAAGTTGCTTTGTGAGAAAATTTTGTTAGATATATTCTCCCAAGCATGCTTTTTGTGGAAGGTTTTCAGCCATTGCCACTGAATCAGATGTTAAAAATGAAGGGAAAATTGAGTGTGCACACACACAACTGTTGTACACTCATGATTGCAGTTTTTAGCTTAAGAAACTTTTCTACCAGTTACTGTGAATCTGACTTAAAATGTAAAGTTTCCTCATGATAAAATAGGAACAACATAGAAATGGATTGATGGGGTGATCTGAGTTATTGTATATAAAAGTTTTTAAAGAATAGAATGAACATCAAGCTAGATAGGCAAAAATTGACACATTCAGAACAGCTTTTTTGACTGCGAAGCCAAAAGTTGTCAGAAACAGCAAAAGATCCCTTATTATTACAGAGTATTTTACGTAGTCTCTATTTTAAGGAGAGAAATTAAATAGAAGGGCTTCATGCATTTAGGGGAGGGTGCTAAAACTTCTCAAGTTCGTCAAACTTACAGGAATACCCACCATGATCATTTTCTCTCTAATTATGTATACCACAAAATTTTCATCTGGCCATAGGAATTCACTGGTGGGTGTAAAATTAATGACTAAAGAAATTAAGTGACAAATACATAAAAGAAACAGACTTGTGGGGATATTGTTTTAAGGTGTATTAATTACTCAGTGATGATACCACTCAATAGGGCATGCCACTACTTTTCTTAAGATGCTAATTATGAAGCAGTGCTCACAGGCATTTTTTAACTAGCAAATTAGTAGATGGACTTTTGGGGTCTGTCACTTTTTAAAAGTATTTAAGACTTAAATTCTATTAGCACCACAGTCTGCCTTCAGTAATACACCTAAAATATTTTTCAGGACCAGAAGCATTCAGTTTGAAAATTTGCAGATGCAAACCAGTATTATTACTAACGCTCTGGGTCAAAGATTAGGTTTTTAATATTAACAGTAGTCTGGTAAATATTTAGAAGTCTGGCATTGAGAAACAAAAGCTTGTACCTGACTAGTATTTTTATTTAAAAAAATTAGTTCTGTTAGCTTATTTAAATTGTGTTTTATTTATCCGTAGAATTTATATTTATTTCATTCCTTTCATCTCACTGAAAACTGTCTGCAGGCCCTTTGATTTGGATTAGATGTGTGAAGTACTGTCTTTTGCCAAAAACCTCAAATTACCTGTTCTTTTCAACGTAGTGGGTTTGTGCTTGTTTGGAGATCAGTTCAAAAACTATCTGTACTATCTGTACTGCCTCTGATGTTAAGATTTTATGTATAGCATAAGGAAGCTAGCTCTGACTATATTTTCCTAAGAATAAAGACCTATTTTTGTAGCATGTCTTAGGATCTCCAGGAGTCCAAGAATTATTGTGGGTGTCCTCCAATTCATCACTCTTCACTTAACAGCTTTTAAGTAGACACTTGGAATCTTTAGAGGTCTGTCGCCCTTTGATTATCCATACATTCGAAGTAACTAGCCAATGGTGAAAAATTCCTCAAGATATCCTCAGTTGCAATCACATTACTGGAAGATGAATAGAATAAATGTATTAGGCTGGTCTTAATTTTTGATGGAAATATTCTGTTGTCCCGTACTTGCCATTGGATTTGATAAAGTTAGTGGTAATTTGGAAAGAATCGGGGACTTGCCAATATATTTGTGGGTTTTAGCTTATACCCCTAGGATTTCTTGGTTGCGGGACGAGCAGTTTTGGCCACTTCCATCAGGACAAGACTTTTTAGGTCACTTAGTGCAGGTTTTAGTTTCTATTTTGGATTAACAACATTTATATTGATTATCGAAAAGAAGCTTTCATCATTTCAGAACAGTCCTGGAAGTTTGACTTTGAGTGTGGGAGAAGTCCTAATAAACCATTTTGGAAATTAGTGTCTCCAAGTGTTACAGCTTCCTAAAATGG